TGATTAGATTCTCCAAGGGGCTACGTGGGGGAAAGGCACTCTGGTCTCATGACACTAATGCCAACAGGACACACACAAAAGTGCCCCATTCTTTTATGCTGCAGTTTTCAACATGCTCTGTATACGTTAGGTCATGGGCTCTCGCACCTGAGCACGCACCAAAATCACCTGGAGGCTTTGTGAAAACAGAGTGCCAGAGGTGCTGCTTCAGGAGGTCTAGGCCAGGGCCTGAGAACTTGCATTTCTAGCAGATGCTGCTGATGCAGCTGGCTTGAGGACCACTGAGTTACATAAGCTTCTGAGAGCCAGTCTGTTGTTTTTGGGAAAGGGTGGCACAGACAAGAAATGAAATGCTATGGAAAAAGCCTGGGCTTTGGAGACAGGTGGATTTTGACTTGCTAACTTGCTAACTGTGTGACCTTGGGGAAATTCCACGGCACGTAGTAGGTGTTTAATGAACGTTTGTGCAGTGGCTTTCTTTGTCTGCAAAGCAGGTGATATATTTACCAGATTGATGGCAGGATTGTATGTGATGACTTTTTTCCTCTTTTTATTAAATTTTTATATAATTTGAGAGGAGTTCTTGCTATGGTTTGCCCGGGCTTGTCTTGAATCCCCCGGCTCAAGTGATCCTTCTGCCTCAGCCTCCTGAGTAGCTGGGATTATAGGCACGTGCCACAGCTTCCAGCATGTGATGAGGTTTATAGAAAGCTCCTAGCAGCGTGCCAGGCACATTGCAGGCACCGAGTCATGTCTGCTACCTTTCGGCTCTCCTAGTCATTTCTGTGTTGTCCAAAGAAGGCAGGGGCAACTGGGCTGGACCAAGGAACCTCACTGTGGTTCTGTGGCTCTGCACTGGGTTTGCCTCCTGGGTGTTGCCGGCCAGCCCAGCAGATGGTGGACCTTGTTCTGAGGCTGAGCTTCTCAGCACTGGCAGCCCCCCTTTTTGGATCAAGCCTTTTCACGTGGAGCAGTCAGATGGCTCAGATCAGGAGTCTTCGAGCAAATCCATGCCAGGTGGGACACATTTGTCCTGAGTCACCTGTCCAGAGCAGGTGGTGAATATTGTGTCCTACTCACGGCATCTCAACTATCGGAGCCTGGGATCTGACTCAAAGGCCGGCCTCCGTCTGAGAACTGAGCGTCCATTTCTCAATCCTTGCCGGCTCTGACCCAGGCCTGGGCCACAGGCTGTCCGGGAATAAGTGGTGCTGCAATCCCTGCTGGGCAGATGGAGAGAGGAGCAAGGGAGATGGCAGCCCCGGGGGACTGTGCATAGGGAGGTAGGTGGGCACCAGGTGAGTGAATGTCTGTCAGGCAGCTGCTCTGTCATTGCTTCTTCCCATTTCCTCTTTCCTCTAGGGACTCATGAAGTGGCAGCTAAGCCCTGTCCAGTGGCCACCCGTCAGCCAAGGGCCAGAGACCAGGAAAGGAAGAAAGGCAGCTTCACTTCCTCTTTGAGGATGGAGTCGCACAGCCGCGCTGGAAAGAGCAGAAAATCTGCAAAATTTCGGTCCATCTCCAGGTCCCTGATGCTCTGTAATGCTAAGACCAGTGATGATGGCTCTAGCCCTGATGAGAAATATCCTGATCCCTTTGAGATTTCCTTGGCCCAGGGCAAGGAGGGAATTTTCCACTCATCTGTGCAGCTGGCAGACACATCGGAGGCTGGGCCCAGCAGTGTTCCTGATCTAGCACTGGCCTCGGAGGCTGCTCAACTCCAAGCAGCTGGGAATGATCGAGGCAAGACCTGTAGGAGGATATTCTTCATGAAGGTATGCCCAGGCTTTGCAGGCCTGAACTAGCCTGCTGAATAAAAAGACGGCAATTGTTTTGCAGGAATCTTCCACAGCTTCCTCTCGAGAAAAGCCTGGAAAACTAGAAGCACAAAGTAGTAACTTCCTGTTTCCTAAAGCCTGCCACCAAAGGGCACGCAGCAACTCAACCAGTAAGTGTCTTCCCAACATGTCTTCAGGAACAGATTTCTTGCTGTTTTTCCTCTTCTGGTTTAGGTGTTAATCCCTATTGCACAAGAGAAATTGATTTTCCAATGACCAAGAAATCTGCAGCGCCCACGGACAGGCAGCCTTACTCTCTCTGCAGTAACAGGAAGTCCCTCTCTCAACAATTGGACTGTCCAGCAGGAAAGGCTGCGGTAAGAATGGAAGGAGGGAAACTCAGAGAAGAAATCTTCTGCCTACTCTGGTTCCTTGTTGCAGGGAACTTCGAGACCAACACGGTCCCTGAGCACAGCTCAGCTCGTGCAGCCATCTGGGGGCCTCCAGGCTTCAGTCATCTCCAACATCGTGCTGATGAAGGGCCAGGCTAAGGTGAGAAGGGATTGTGGCCAACAGGAAGTCCTCCCTAAATCAGACCTTCTCTTTTTTTCCCCAGGGTCTGGGCTTCAGCATCGTTGGGGGAAAAGACAGCATTTATGGCCCCATTGGGATTTACGTCAAAACCATTTTTGCAGGGGGAGCAGCAGCAGCCGATGGAAGGCTACAGGAAGGTAGGCTTCCCAGCCCTTTTCAGACCATGGTGTCTTCTTAGCTACACTTTCTCTCTCTAAACAGGTGATGAAATTCTGGAGCTCAATGGTGAATCAATGGCTGGACTAACACATCAGGATGCTTTGCAGAAGTTCAAGGTGACCATTTCTTATCAACACGTGACCAAACTCTGGGTGTTGTAGCCCTCTCTCTTTCTTTCAGCAAGCCAAAAAGGGGCTCCTCACCCTCACCGTGAGAACCCGCCTGACGGCGCCTCCTTCCCTGTGCAGCCACCTGTCTCCCCCACTGTGCCGCTCCCTGAGCTCCAGCACTTGTATCACCAAGGACAGCAGCTCCTTCGCCTTGGAAAGCCCCTCGGCTCCCATCAGCACCGCCAAGCCCAATTACAGAATCATGGTGGAGGTTTCTCTGCAGAAAGGTAGGAGTGCTGCAGCTGTGTCCCGTGCCTGGGGTCTCCCCACCCCGCCCTGTTCTGCTTCCAGAGGCCGGCGTGGGCCTGGGCATCGGCCTGTGCAGCGTTCCCTACTTCCAATGCATCTCTGGCATTTTCGTCCACACGCTGTCACCAGGATCCGTGGCGCACCTGGACGGACGTCTCCGGTATGTCCTCACTTCTGTTTCTGAATATACCCTTACTGATGGCTTCTTATTGATGCTTGCACAGGTGTGGGGACGAGATTGTGGAAATCAGTGATTCCCCTGTGCACTGCCTGACGCTCAATGAAGTCTACACGATCCTGAGTCACTGTGATCCCGGTCCAGTCCCCATCATTGTTAGCCGACATCCAGACCCACAGGTAACACCCACTGGGTTATCCTCTTCTTCTCAGTTTGTTTGAGGAGATGACTGATATTTTCTAGGTCTCTGAACAGCAACTCAAAGAAGCTGTGGCCCAGGCTGTGGAAAACACCAAGTTTGGAAAGGAGAGGCATCAGTGGAGTCTGGAAGGTAAGACAAATGGTGAACTTTGATGTAAAATAGCTGTGAAGATTCTCTTGTGCTTCCCACACAGGTGTCAAAAGGCTGGAAAGCAGTTGGCACGGGCGGCCCACCTTGGAGAAGGAACGAGAGAAGAACTCAGCACCCCCGCATCGCAGGGCTCAGAAGGTCATGATCCGCTCCAGCAGTGACAGCAGCTACATGTCTGGGTCCCCAGGGGGAAGTCCTGGGAGTGGCAGTGCTGAGAAGCCGTCCTCTGACGTGGACATCAGCACACACAGCCCCAGCTTGCCTCTGGCACGGGAGCCAGTGGTGCTTTCTATAGCATCCTCCAGGCTGCCCCAGGAGAGCCCACCCCTCCCAGAGAGCCGGGACAGCCACCCGCCGCTGAGACTGAAGAAATCCTTTGAGATTTTGGTGAGAAAGCCTATGTCCTCCAAGCCCAAGCCTCCACCCAGAAAATACTTTAAAAGTGACAGTGACCCTCAGAAGAGTCTGGAAGAGAGAGAGAACTCCTCATGCTCTTCTGGGCACACCCCACCCACCTGTGGCCAGGTAAGAGGATGGGTCCACAGGTTGAGTGTTTCGAAAAATTTGTGTAAAATCAAATTTATTTCAGGGGCTAATTCTGAAGTCTCCCATGAAGAGGATGCAATATTGGATGTGTTGATGAAAAGACAAAACACATTTGTGCTGTTCTAAGTTGTAAAGCTGCATTGACTGCAGTTGGTATCACATGTGGCTGCCTGTAAAAGAGCTAACAATTCATGAATGTCAACAGATGTCAACTTACAGAGCTCCCAACCAGGTGAAATTAAATTTCATCCCCATGTAATTTCTTGACATGGTCTCGCTTCCTGTTTACACCACAGGAAGCGAGAGAGCTGCTGCCACTGCTGCTACCACAGGAAGACACAGCAGGGAGAAGCCCTAGTGCCTCTGCCGGCTGCCCAGGACCTGGTATCGGCCCACAGACCAAGTCCTCCACAGAGGGCGAGCCAGGGTGGAGAAGAGCCAGCCCAGGTAAGCTTTCATTGAGATCTTCCAAAAGGAAGTGCACAGCTTTGGCCTTGTTTCTGCACTGTAGTGACCCAAACATCCCCGATAAAACACCCACTGCTTAAGAGGCAGGCTCGGATGGACTATAGCTTTGATACCACAGCCGAAGACCCTTGGGTTAGGATTTCTGACTGCATCAAAAACTTATTTAGCCCCATCATGAGTGAGAACCATGGCCACATGCCTCTACAGCCCAATGCCAGCCTGAATGAAGAAGAAGGGACACAGGGCCACCCAGATGGGACCCCACCAAAGCTGGACACCGCCAATGGCACTCCCAAAGTTTACAAGTCAGCAGACAGCAGCACTGTGAAGAAAGGTCCTCCTGTGGCTCCCAAGCCAGCCTGGTTTCGCCAAAGCTTGAAAGGTTTGAGGAATCGTGCTTCAGACCCAAGAGGGCTCCCTGATCCTGCCTTGTCCACCCAGCCAGCACCTGCTTCCAGGGAGCACCTAGGATCACACATCCGGGCCTCCTCCTCCTCCTCCTCCATCAGGCAGAGAATCAGCTCCTTTGAAACCTTTGGCTCCTCTCAACTGCCTGACAAAGGAGCCCAGAGACTGAGCCTCCAGCCCTCCTCTGGGGAGGCAGCAAAACCTCTTGGGAAGCATGAGGAAGGACGGTTTTCTGGACTCTTGGGGCGAGGGGCTGCACCCACTCTTGTGCCCCAGCAGCCTGAGCAAGTACTGTCCTCGGGGTCCCCTGCAGCCTCCGAGGCCAGAGACCCAGGTGTGTCTGAGTCCCCTCCCCCAGGGCGGCAGCCCAATCAGAAAACTCTCCCCCCTGGCCCGGACCCGCTCCTAAGGCTGCTGTCAACACAGGCTGAGGAATCTCAAGGCCCAGTGCTCAAGATGCCTAGCCAGCGAGCACGGAGCTTCCCCCTGACCAGGTCCCAGTCCTGTGAGACGAAGCTACTTGACGAAAAGACCAGCAAACTCTATTCTATCAGCAGCCAAGTGTCATCGGCTGTCATGAAATCCTTGCTGTGCCTTCCATCTTCTATCTCCTGTGCCCAGACTCCCTGCATCCCCAAGGAAGGGGCATCTCCAACATCATCATCCAACGAAGACTCAGCTGCAAATGGTTCTGCTGAAACATCTGCCTTGGACACAGGGTTCTCGCTCAAGTGAGTTTCTACACCCGGTGTTTCTCTTTACCTTCATACTGTGTGTTGTTTCTCCTTATGAAAGCCTTTCAGAGCTGAGAGAATATACAGAGGGTCTCACGGAAGCCAAGGAAGACGATGATGGGGACCACAGTTCCCTTCAGTCTGGTCAGTCCGTTATCTCCCTGCTGAGCTCAGAAGAATTAAAAAAACTCATCGAGGAGGTGAAGGTTCTGGATGAAGCAACATTAAAGGTAGGTTTCCTTTGTAAGCATCTGCAGTAACCAATGTTTTTGAATGTATGTATTTCCTCTGCAGCAATTAGACGGCATCCATGTCACCATCTTACACAAGGAGGAAGGTGCTGGTCTTGGGTTCAGCTTGGCAGGAGGAGCAGATCTAGAAAACAAGGTGATTACGGTGAGTGGCCAAGTGAAGGGGCATGTCACAGCTTTCTGGTCCTGACTTCCTTTGGTTTGCTCAGGTTCACAGAGTGTTTCCAAATGGGCTGGCCTCCCAGGAAGGGACTATTCAGAAGGGCAATGAGGTTCTTTCCATCAACGGCAAGTCTCTCAAGGGGACCACGCACCATGATGCCTTGGCCATCCTCCGCCAAGCTCGAGAGCCCAGGCAAGCTGTGATTGTCACAAGGAAGCTGACTCCAGAGGCCATGCCCGACCTCAACTCCTCCACTGACTCTGCAGCCTCAGCCTCTGCAGCCAGTGATGTTTCTGTAGAATCTAGTAAGTTCTCCCAACTCAGTGGAAGCCACATGGATCCCTAACAGAGACCTTGTGTTTTTCTCAGCAGCAGAGGCCACAGTCTGCACGGTGACACTGGAGAAGATGTCGGCAGGGCTGGGCTTCAGCCTGGAAGGAGGGAAGGGCTCCCTACACGGAGACAAGCCTCTCACCATTAACAGGATTTTCAAAGGTGTGGGGTGTGTCTGGTTCTTTGCGTGCTCTTGTGGAACCCATTACCTTCTCCCTCATTTCAGGAGCAGCCTCAGAACAAAGTGAGACAGTCCAGCCTGGAGATGAAATCTTACAGCTGGGTGGCACTGCCATGCAGGGCCTCACACGGTTTGAAGCCTGGAACATCATCAAGGCACTGCCTGATGGACCTGTCACGATTGTCATCAGGAGAAAAAGCCTCCAGTCCAAGGAAACCACAGCTGCTGGAGACTCCTAGGCAGGACATGCTGAAGCCAAAGCCAATAACACACAGCTAACACACAGCTCCCATAACCGCTGATTCTCAGGGTCTCTGCTGCCGCCCCACCCAGATGGGGGAAAGCACAGGTGGGCTTCCCAGTGGCTGCTGCCCAGGCCCAGACCTTCTAGGACGCCACCCAGCAAAAGGTTGTTCCTAAAATAAGGGCAGAGTCACACGGGGGCAGCTGATACAAATTGCAGACTGTGTAAAAAGAGAGCTTAATGATAATATTGTGGTGCCACAAATAAAATGGATTTATTAGAATTTCATATGACATTCATGCCTGGCTTCGCAAAATGTTTCAAGTACTGTAACTGTGTCATGATTCACCCCCAAACAGTGACATTTATTTTTCTCATGAATCTGCAATGTGGGCAGAGATTGGAATGGGCAGCTCATCTCTGTCCCACTTGGCATCAGCTGGCGTCATGCAAAGTCATGCAAAGGCTGGGACCACGTGAGATCATTCACTCATACATCTGGCCGTTGATGTTGGCTGGGAACTCACCTGGGGCTGCTGGCCTGAATGCTTATAGGTGGCCTCTCCTTGTGGCCTGGGCCTCCTCACAACATGGTGTCTGGATTCCCAGGATGAGCATCCCAGGATCGCAAGAGCCATGTAGAAGCTGCATCTTGTTTATACCTTTGCCTTGGAAGTTGCATGGCATCACCTCCACCATACTCCATCAGTTAGAGCTGACACAAACCTGCCTGGGTTTAAGGGGAGAGGAAATATTGCTGGGGTCATTTATGAAAAATACAGTTTGTCACATGAAACATTTGCAAAATTGTTTTTGGTTGGATTGGAGAAGTAATCCTAGGGAAGGGTGGTGGAGCCAGTAAACAGAGGAGTACAGGTGAAGCACCAAGCTCAAAGCGTGGACAGGTGTGCCGACAGAAGGAACCAGCGTGTATATGAGGGTATCAAATAAAATTGCTACTACTTACCTACCACATGCCAAGCACTGTGCTCAGGGCTAAACGGGCATTGCCTTTAGTGATCACAGCAGCTTCTACGGTGTATGGTTCTGTGCCAATGTATTGATAAGAGGGCACACACTGTGTACAGTAAATGGCTTATCCAGCTGGTGAGTGATGCGGCAGATTGAGTTTTCTTCTGTGATTCGGTGGAGACTATCAGCCCAAGATGCTTTAAGTGCACAACATTACAGGGAATGCCTGAGTGCCTGGCCAAAGGGATATTTGGTTTGGCCATCTCTGGATGCCTGATTGCCAAGCTCAGGACCAGGCAATGTGACTTTGCATCAGCAACAACCAGCATCCCTTGACCAGGCCTGGGCCAGAGTATTGGTCTCCTCTCAGCCCCTGATCCTGTGAAGTAAGGATGTGGGGGAAGACCTGGCAAGGACACAGATGAAACACAAACAATAGTAATTCTCAGGCCATCATCAGTGGAGCCATGTTAATGTAATCTGATGGCTTCTCCAGGGTCCACAGGAAGTGAAGAATCTGTTTCCCAGCAGTGGACTCAAAACCCATCTGGGCTCCTAACCTTCCTGTAAACCCCTTTAGTGGCTTCATTAGAGCAGGCGTTCAGCTCACTGTTCTATTCATCTCAAGGAATAATGGGCTTAGAGCAGTTTCTGTCCTGCTGGTTAACTTGTTTGGCCTATTCCATTCTGGATTTTGTCAAGCAGTAGACAAGCAATTAGACAAGAACTTGGAGGCACCATTTGTATCCACTTTTTAGACTTAATAGAAACATTGAAGATGAACATAATCTACCAACGAAAGACGTGATTCAATTCAACACTCCCTTCCCATGACCCAGGCTGGGCAAGGAGGCCACGTGATGTGGAGGGCACATTCCTTGCCTGCACAAACTCACCATCTGTGCACGCAGTGGCCTTCCCTAAAATCAGGGAATTGTTTTAAGTCTTATCAAGCAGCCAAGGGATGAAAGAGAAGGTGGGTTTTCATCAAGACTGGAAGGTGGGGACAGGGATGAGCATGGAGCTGGCCGTGGGCCTGGGGTACCAAGAGACTCCTTGAGAGACCAGGCAAAGCAAGTGATTGGGACAGAGGTTATCTGTCCCAGGTTATCTGGGCATAGATGCAGGTGAGCCCATGGCCCTCCCAGTACCTCCTGTCTCTGGCCTGTTTTAGAAGGTTCTCTCCTCCCCAAGGAGACACAACAACTCCTAGGGCCACTGAAGATATAACTATTGCCCAGGTTTCTGGTCTCTAGGCTGGGGAAGTCCTCTGGGTAGGAATCAGCAAGAAGATCCTAAAACAAAAGCTCATCCATTTGCGTTCCATGATGCTGGGATTTACACTTGAGGCTTAGCTTTGCTCTGCCAACTTCTTCAGAGCTGACACAGGATGAAGGCAATGCCATCCTCAAACACTGCAGGCATCACAGCTAACAATTGTGAAGTCGTCTTAACTCACCATAAAAAGGAATCCACTCCCAGGCAGCCCTACTTCTTTGCTTTGCCCAGCATTTTACTGATTCATACATTATCTCACTTGTGCCAACACTCAAGAAGCAGGCTACACTGACACTGGTATTCCTGCCTCCATATTTTCTTTAAAAGACAAATCAAAGCAGATATATTAAGTGACTGTTCAAGAGCACACTTGGCCCAAGTGGCAGAGCTTGGACTGGATGCATGTTTTCCAGCTCCTCATCCAGGGCTCTGACCAGTTTAACCTGATGCAGTCACGTGGAGGAGCAGTGCAGGCACAGTATGTCCCATAGGCCCAGTGAGATGCATTCTTGGTTGGCTGGCCTTCCACTTGGCTACACAGGGATGTACAAGGCGATCCCATCTTGATAAGACCACCACCTCAGAGTATGGAGCTCAGAGAGGGCAGGCATGAAGTTTCCTTGGCTGGTGCACCTAGAATTGGCTGAACTCATGAGAAGTTGATATAGAACAGTGCTTGCCACAGAGCGGGGACTCGGTAAGCACTTAATGAATGAATGAATTCTAAGTCAATCCAAGAGTCTGATGATTTCTTGAAAAGGGTGTTAGCTAAAGGATCTTAGGCATGACTGTAGAATTTGTAGTTGCAATAGAACAGAGAAAGAGGAAGCTTTCTGTCTCCTTAACACTGAGCTGTCATGTTTTAAAGCTTGCTCACATCTTGGCACATTTAAGAGACAGTCACCCCAGGACTCAAAAATAGGGAAGTAACAGTAACGCAGGGGAAACGTTTTCTGTTTGGAGGAGCAAAGGCTGAGAACACTGTGAAAACATTTTGCGCGCACAATAGTAACCTGGGTAAATGCAGCGTGAAGGGATTTTAGTCACACGTGGTCTTTCTTACAAGGAAGGTGGTGGGGGTGCAGATGAGGTTGCTAGAGAATGTTAGAGGATCCCTCTCTGGATTGGAGATAGGGAAAGAAAGTTGCACGGCTGCTGAGGCCCCTTCTAGGTGGCAAGGCTGTGCTCCCTGGTTCTGATGATGTGCCTGGGTGGACATGGCCCCTGTGAGTTTGTACAGTCTTGCAGCAGGATCTAGAGGGGGGATTTCCAGCCAGGGCTGCTAGACGGAGGCCTACTCTTCCATCTTTCCTGATGGCAGGATGGCCTGGCCAGGGCCTGGAAGACAGAGACCTCCTGCCTCCGCCTCAGTAAGACGACAAGGAAAGGCAAATGCCCAAGGGAAAGAAAAGGAAGGCTCTTCTCCCCAGAGTTCCCCATGCAGACATGAGTGCGTGCTCAGTTCAGAATCACTTCTGAGAACTCATCCCTAATGCTGCAGATTTGGGCTGGAACAGATTCACACTGTCTGGTTTCACCGAGGACATGAAACTCCACCTTGCGGGGATAAAGAGAGAAAAACAAATTCATCAAATGGAAGACACATTGAAAGTGTTTTTCCTTAATGCTTATCCTGTTTTTAAACCATTATTTCCAAGTTGACACCTTTTTTAAGGAAAAATAAATATTTTGCGGCATTAAAGCCATATACAAGGTCTATATCAGAAAAATATATTTGGGGGGCTGCAGCACAGGACTGAGGGAGCGGTACATGCTTAAAAGGCAACAGGGCCTGGTTTTCAGTGGCGATGATGATTCTCTATGACAGTCAGGGAAACGTGGTCTCTGAGAGTGATGGGCACATAAAGCCTTGGTGCCAGAGTGCATCGCATGGTGTCCAGGCCGAGTCTCTGTCAGATGGTTAGAGGCCTGGGTCTACCCTGCCAGGAGAGGCGTGTTTGGGTAACAGGCAGATGGAGTTTGGAACACATGAATGGCTCATCACACGCCAACCCTGAGTGGGGCAGGAGGCAGGAAGGGTGGGCTGCCGCCTCTGGTTGGCATTCTCAGAGATGCGCAGTCCATCAGCTTGTTCCAAAGAGTGAACACAGGCCTCTGCGTGCTCCCAGGCTCCTTGGTGTCCCAACAGCTGGAGCTCCTCGATGAGTCACGGGAGTTCTTTGCCAAGAAGTAACGATAGCATTACTCATGGAATTGCTTCACTGCTTTCTGAAGGTTGGCATAAAACCGGGTCATGCTGCGGGGGAAGAAGGAGTCCACCACGTTCTGTGGGAGGTAACCGCTGAGGTCGGTATGGAAGAATGTGACCAGGTTGGTCTTGGTGGGTTCCCTGTGAAGGCAACAGCAGAGCTGTGTTATGATCTGCAGCAGAGGTGCTGGGGACGAGCGCCAGGCAGGTGAGCAGAGCCCAGCCCAGTGGAAATGGCCATGATACAGTGATCGCGTCTCATCCCTTGCTGTGCCCTCCACCCAGGAGTCCTCTCTGGACCTGCTGATTTTCAGGATGGAAACCCATCCTGTCGGGGATGCATTCCACAGCCTCTCCCGGCCTCCAGGGAGGAAGAAGTCCCTACTCCCAGCCCAAAAACCCAGTACCCTGCTGCCCGATTCACTCAGCAAATGCTTTCAGAGAACTCACTTTGTGCCAGGCCCTGAGAGGAACGAAGAGATGCTGCCCTTCACTATTTAGGGTCTGCAACCTCCTGGGGGCTCCTGGGACCCTTTCAAGGGGTCTACAAAGTTAACACTATTTTTATAACAACACGAACATGTGATTCGCCTTCTCTCACATGCATACAGTGGGGTTTTCCGGAGGTTACATGATATGTGATATTGCAACAGACTACACGCACAAGCAGGTATGAGTTTCTGTTAAGCCTGGCATGAAAGAGATGGGCAAAAATATAAAAACAATGCCACTCTTTTCACAGTATTTTTTGTTTTAAAAAAATAGTTTTTTAAAATAAAAATGTTATCTATGTTAACATGCAGTGCATTTTTATGTTAAAATATTTTT